AACAAAGCTTTATGGATGGAGAATTTCCAAAGGCCCTTATTAGAGGTTGGGGTCCTGTCTCCAAAAAAACCTGAAAGTGCCTTCTCTAAGACCTCTCTGAGCTACCTCTCTGGGGCCCTCCTTGGAGTAGGGCACCTTGAGGAGAGGGGTGCCCTTGTCCCTTATGTGGAGACATCTCCACCTTTGGCATTCGTAGCAATGCCCAGAAGGGCTCAGCTGAAATAGTAGTGTGTTGAGTCCATATCCATGGGGCACTCAAGGCAGGCAGCTGTTTGCCTGGCAGCCTGGGACAGTTTGTGGGCTCATGAGAGACACCTCTGATGTCTCCCCAAAATATCTGAATCTGTCCAGTTCTTCTGTAAGTAGGGTCTTATAAGTACCAGTGAAACTGGGCACTTACAACTTGTGAGAGAGCTTCTGTTCCCACAGGCTGTCAAGGCCTTGGAATTTGAGTTTGATTTTCACAAACACCCTGCATGAAGTAACTTTATTTCTCTTTGTCAGATAAGGACACAGAGGCCAAGAGATAATGTGACTCACCCAAGGTCACAGCCCCTTAATGGAGCAGCTGGGATTTGACCCCAGGAAGCCTGGGTCCAGAGCTTAGCCTCCTTCCAATGCCTTTAGCACCATCAGGAAGAGTTGCTTCATTTCACTGCTTTTTTGCTATGAGACAGTGTCACAGGAAAGAATTTCCAAAGGCCCTTACTGAGGCGGGGGTTCTTTCTCCATCTTCCCTGGCACTCCAGTGGGGTCTGTGTTGTCCGTGGCCTTGTTGGGATGGGATGCTTTGCAGATGACAGTCCCATGGCTGCTCGCCTCTGGAAAGCTGCCTACTTGTCTTGCTTTGCTGTGCCCTGCCCTGGCCTCTCTGGGCCTGTGGATATTGCTATGGAAGGGGGTCCCCCGCCCCTACCCTCAGGACTGAGTGATTCAGAAAGCAATAAGCCTCTGAGTGCTGCGGCTGGGACTCCCCTCCCTAATCCCCAGTCTGTCCATGTTTATCCGATGGCCTCAGGAGGGGGTGTAAGGGGCTGGCGAGCAAGTGGGCAGCTGCTGAGCTTGCTGGGCCGGTGGGACGGAGCGGTCCAGGGACAGGCCCCTGCCTGGGCCAGAGAGGAGCCAGGAGCCATGAGGGTGGCATTAGGCATGCTCTGGCTCTTGGCCCTTGCGTGGCCCCCCCAGGCCCGGGGCTTCTGCCCCTCTCAATGCAGCTGCAGCCTCCATATCATGGGTGATGGCAGCAAGGCCAGGTATGGTACCGGGTGCGTGGGACGGGCAGCCCCTTGCTCAACTATCCCTCATTTCTGCCAGCAGGACAGTAGTGTGCAACGACCCCGACATGACCCTGCCCCCGGCGTCCATCCCCCCGGACACCTCCAGACTGCGCCTGGAGCGGACGGCCATACGCAGGGTTCCTGGCGAGGCCTTCAGGCCCCTGGGCCGCCTGGAGCAGCTGTGGCTGCCTTACAACGCCCTCAGCGAGCTCAACGCCCTCATGCTGCGGGGCCTGCGACGCCTGCGGGAGCTGCGGCTGCCCGGGAACCGCCTGGCCGCCTTCCCCTGGGCGGCGCTCAGGGACGCCCCCAAGCTGCGGCTGCTGGACCTGCAGGCCAACCGCCTCTCGGCTGTGCCCGCTGAGGCCGCGCGCTTCCTGGAGAACCTCACCTTCCTCGACCTCTCCAGCAACCAGCTGATGAGGCTCCCGCAGGAGCTCATCGTCTCCTGGGCTCACCTGGAGACCGGTATCTTTCCTCCCGGCCACCACCCCAGGCGGGTCCTAGGTAAGGGTCGGCAACCTTCACCTGGGGTCTTATGAATATCTTGTCTTCTTTTTTACTCCTGCAGGGCTACAGGACAACCCCTGGGCATGTGACTGCCGACTCTATGACCTGGTTCATCTTTTGGATGGCTGGGCCCCAAACTTGGCCTTCATTGAGACTGAACTGAGATGTGCCAGCCCACGTAGCCTGGCCGGAGTGGCCTTCAGCCAGCTTGAACTGAGGAAGTGCCAGGGCCCAGAGCTCCATCCAGGAGTGGCCAGCATCAGGTCCCTTTTGGGTGGCACAGCACTGCTACGCTGTGGAGCTACTGGAGTCCCTGGGCCCGAGATGAGCTGGAGGAGGGCCAATGGCAGGCCCCTTAATGGTACAGGTATGTGAGCTACAGGGATGCTGCACTGAGAACGTTCTCCCACACATGCCTGTTTTCCTCCTAGTGCACCAGGAAGTCTCCAGTGACGGCACGAGCTGGACTCTGCTGGGCCTGCCTGCAGTGTCCCACCTTGACTCCGGAGACTACATCTGCCAAGCCAAGAACTTCCTGGGAGCCTCTGAAACTGTTATCTCCTTGATTGTCACTGAGCCACCGACTTCCACAGAACACAGTGGGAGCCCAGGAGCACTATGGGCAAGGACAGGTGGCGGAGGGGAAGCTGCTGCTTACAACAACAAGCTGGTGGCCAGGCATGTCCCCCAGATTCCCAAACCCGCTGTCCTGGCCACTGGACCCTCTGTGCCCAGCACAAAGGAGGAGCTGACCCTTGAGCACTTCCAGATGGATGCCCTGGGAGAGCTCTCTGATGGGCGGGCAGGACCCTCAGAGGCACGAATGGTGAGGTCTGTGAAGGTGGTGGGGGACACTTACCACAGCGTGTCCTTGGTGTGGAAGGCACCCCAGGCTAAGAACACAACTGCCTTCAGTGTCCTCTACGCGGTCTTTGGGCAGCACAGCATGCGGCGGGTGATTGTGCAGCCTGGGAAGACCAGAGTGACCATCACTGGGCTGTTGCCCAAGACCAAGTATGTGGCGTGTGTCTGTGTGCAGGGCCTGGTGCCCCGGAAGGAGCAGTGTGTTATTTTCTCCACCAATGAAGTGGTGGATGCTGAGAACACTCAGCAGCTTATCAATGTGGTGGTGATCAGTGTGGCCATCGTCATTGCCCTGCCTCTCACGCTGCTTGTCTGCTGCAGTGCTCTTCAGAAGCGCTGCCGAAAGTGCTTCAACAAGGACTCCACTGAGGCCACAGTTACCTACGTCAACCTAGAGAGACTGGGCTACAGCGAGGACGGCTTGGAGGAGCTGTCCCGGCACAGTGTCAGCGAGGCTGACAGGCTTCTCTCAGCTCGTTCCAGTGTGGACTTTCAGGCCTTTGGAGTCAAAGGGGGCAGGAGAATCAATGAGTACTTCTGCTGAGGGATATGCCTCCGCAACTCACACACCTGCCTGCCCACGCTCCTTCTTTAGCTCTGACACCTGAGTACACGATCACCCACTCTTACCTGCTCGGGTACCTGCTTACTCAGATACTTACACACAACAACAGCAGCAGCAGCTGCTACTGCAACAACCGCTAACACTTGTTAAGCACTTACTACAGACTAGAAAGTGTTCTAAGTGCTAAATTCTTGTAACAATCATTTGCAGCAGGCATCACTATTCTCTCCATTTCCCTGGGGTGGGGGGTTAAGAAACTTGCCTGTATCAGTCAGCTTTTGCTGTATAACAAATGAAAGCAAAATCTTGGTGATGTATAGCAGTGAACACTTATTTTCACACTCACAGGCCTGTGGGTTGATTAGGGTGGCTCTGCTCTGTGTGTTTCATTTGGAGCCTGGGCTGGAGAGTAGCAGTG